ACAGCTAGAAGATAATTTTGATGGTGCCTAAATCCTGTAATCCCAACACACTGGGAGGATCAGTTGAAGCCAGGAGTTCAAGAACAGCCTGGGCAACAGTGAGATTTCATCGTTACAAAAAAATTTAAAAATTAGCCAGGTGTGGGTAGTGCACATCTGTAATCACAGCTACTCAGGAGGCTGAGACGGGAGAAGCGCTTGAACCAGGGAGGTGGAGGTTGCAGTGAGCTGAGATGGCGCCACTGCACTCCAGCCTGGGTGACAGAGCGAGACTCCGTCTCAAAAAAAAAAAAAGGCCGCGCGTGGTGGTGGGCGCCCTGTAATCCCAGCTACTACTTCGGAAGCTAAAGCACGAGAATCGCTTCAACCTGGGAGATGGAGGTTGCAGTGAGCTGGGATCACACCAGTGCACTCCTGTCTGGGCTGTAGAGTGAGACTCTCAAAACAAAACATCACTCTGGCAGCACTGTAGAGAATGAACTGGTAGGGGCAAGACTATTTGGAGACTTGCAATAATATTTCAGGCAAAATACGAGGAAGGCTTAAACTAGGGCAATGAATGAAGGCTGGAGAGAACATGGGTTTGAGGAAGTTTAAGGAGATAGCATCTGCATACTTGGTTGCCATTTGAGTGAAGTGAAAGGAGAAGTGGTATCGAAAATGTTATTTGGTGTGTTTCGCTTGGAGATAATTAATTCGAAGTGATGCCTGCTGTAACAGGTGTGCATAGTGCTGTAGAGGATGCTTACAGTTCAGCTTAGGGCTGGTTGGAAGTAACATGTGGGTCCTGAAGTCATTCGGTCTGGGGGTCATTGTCCTAAACAGAGAAGATAGGAAGGAATAGGAGCTGAGCATTTAGAGGTATTCTTCTTTGTGGTTTAATATTATACCCATGGGTCATCCTCAAAAGATGTGCCCTTATTTCCCCGGGGACTTTCGGAAACCCCGCTACGACCCCGCGGAACGTTCCGAGGGGAAGCTTCTCTAGGCCACCAGAGGGCGCCAGGCGGGCCGCAGCGACTCCAGAGTCGCGTTATGGCCGAGGTGCGGGTGCAGCTGCTCCTGTCCCGGCGTCCGGAGTCGGTGAGCTTCGCACGGAGTGTGTGTGGCCTCCTGGGAGCCGGACCAGGGCTCGGGACGTGGCCCATTCACTGCAGCTTGAAGCGAGGACGGCTTGTCCTCTCGAGCAGGCCCTTCCCAGGCGCCTCCGCTAGGCTTCCGCTCCAGGTCGGCAGAAGGGGGCCCCAGAGCGGGGGCAGAAGCCTTAACCCAGCTGGCTTCCTTCTGCCAGCGACCCCCTTTCTGCCCTTTTGCGGCCCTGGAGGAGCGGCCCAGGGTCCCTGGGGCTGAGCTGCCCACAGATCGAGGTGTGGACCTGGGTGTGGCCGTCATTCTGCAGTCCAGCGACAAGACTGTCTTGCTAACCCGAAGGGCACGCACCCTGAGCGTTTCCCCCAACCTCTGGGTACCCCCGGGTGAGTATTCTGGGGACAAGGCCCCAAGTACACCATTCACCTACTGGCCCCACTGTTGTTGCAGGTGGGCACGTGGAACTTGAGGAGGAGGTAACCAGTCAGCTGATCCAACCTGAGCCAAGGGCCCCTCTGATGTGTCTTCTCTGACTCCCAGCTGCTGGACGGAGGGCTTCGAGAACTTTGGGAGGAGAGTGGACTACACCTGCCCCAGGGCCAGTTCTCTTGGGTCCCTCTGGGTTTATGGGAGGTGAGACAAGTAGCTGGGAGAAGCTCCTCCATAAGTTCTCACTTTTGCTGTTTTCTTTTCCTAGTCTGCCTACCCTCCTAGGCTGAGCTGGGGTTTACCCAAATACCATCACATTGTTCTGTATCTACTCGTGATCTCCCAGGAATCACAGCAGCAGTTGCAGGTAGGGCTGGCAGTGAGGGAAGGAAACAGGGCAATGACTGAGGGGTCACCATGTCTGACCCCAGGCCCGGATCCAACCAAACCCAAATGAGGTGAGCGCCCTTATGTGGCTGACACCAGATGTAGCTGCTGCAGTGGCTGCCGCAGAGGATGGGACAGAGACACCCGGACTTCTCCCCCAGGACCTACCACCCTCTGTCCTGTAAGTAAGAGCTTCTCCCTCAGCCTCTAATAGCACAGCCCCAACAGGAGTTGTCACCATGCAGTGCAGTGGAACTAGAGGAGGATGGAAGAGCCCGACCTCTGGTCCTGCACATGTCCACCCTCCTGCGGATGATCCCAACCATGGCAGAGGACAAAGAGAGAGTCAGCACTGGAACCAAGTTTGCCCTCAAGCTCTGGCTGCAACATCTGGGCAGGTAAAAGTGAAAAAGGACTGGAGAGCTCCACAAAAGGACAACCTCTCTTGGAATTCCTCCACAGAACACCCCCACCGTGTAAAAGTGCAGCTTACCTGGACCCAGGGCCAGCAAAGGAAGAATGGAACATGGACCCTCTTCCCCCAAACCAGGGGTCTGGAAAGTGAAGTGTAAAATCCCCTCCCTAGCCCATCTCCATGACACTCACAGAACATTCACAACCTTTATTATGGGTGAGAGCTTCACTACAACTTTAGAAATAAAAAGTAAAATTACAACATAGGTCCTAGGCCTTGGCGAGCCTGAAAAAGAAGATTGGGAAGGAGGGCACAGGGTCCTTCCACCTCCCTGGAAAGGTGCAGAATGAGCCAGGCCTAACTACAGGGCCATGAGCCTCTAGAAGCTTAGGGGGGAATAAGAAACACTGTGAACTTAGATATATAAATAGAGAGAGACCCAAGCAATAGGCCGGGCCTGACTCCCAGACCCCTGCAGATCATGGCTAAGGCCTTACATCCTCCTCTGTCATACTGGAGTAGGAGGCAGGGGAAGTCATCTTTGGAGTATTTTGGTTTTTCTTATTTATGTACAAAAAAGTCCACATCCACAATCCAAAATAAAGTTCTCTGTCCATCTCTGAAACTGCCTGTCTCAGTTTTTCCACCTGTCTGTTT